TGGCAGCTCGAACTTTGCTCTGTGCTTCAACCACTGCTCATTAACCAGAAAGTTTCTTCTTCCCTCCCGTTCCCTCCTCAAGATCTCCCAGATCCCTGTTTCACAGAAAATTTTTGCTTATTTGTTTAATGAGAGGAAGTTTTGTGACTGGCCAGGGCAGGGCAGAGAGGGCAGGGCAGAGAAGGGACCTTTTGGGGGCTCCAGAGAAGGGGTGGGGGCAGGTGCTTGCCAGGACGGAAGGAGGTGAAAATCTCAGAAAAGTCACCGTTTGTGCCAAAAAAAAATCCCCATAATCATTCTCATTTCGGCTTCGTCACCCCCACCGTGCTGCAATCGGGCGGCGGGGGCGATCGAAGCTGCAGTTTTATAGCTGTAGAGGAAAGAACTCGTAAAATGCTAACAGCTTTTATGCGCTGCGGCATAAACAACAACAGACTCCGGCTTTATTGCGTTTTATAGTTTCTTAAAGAGTTTACAGCCGTTTTTTGGGGGGCCGGTTATCCAGCCAATTCCCTCCACACGATAGTTAAACCTTTATCAATAATAAGGAAATTGATCATTAAAGCTTTAAATATGACTACCTCGTTTGTTTGAAAATACGTTTAGGAGAGGAAGCTGTATGATTTGATAACTTGTATTAAAATACCAATTACATTTATAGGACCTTTTAAAACTCGGCGCAATTAAACCGTGTTCTTTTACATTTTTCCGAAGCGACCCTGACATTTAGAAAGACTCCAATTGCCTCGTTAAAATCGCGAAATTAACAGCGTGCCTACGCCTGGCGCGTTGTGTATGTGTGTGTGCGTGTTTTTTTCCGTGACTCCCCCACATCAGTCTTTGGGGGTGGTCTGCGAAGGTATTTGATTTGTTGTGAGGCGAGAGATATCTCATTAATGTAGGTAGTTAAACAGATTTAATCCGTATTCATTCTCTCTCACCCCCTCTCCCTCTCCCCCTCTCTCTCCCCCTCTCCCCCTCTCTCTCCCTGGGTGTTTTTTTCTTCCCCTCCTTTTTTTTTTTCCGCTCTCTCCTCACTCCCTGGCGCTCTCTCGCTCTAGCTCTCTCTCTCGCTCGCTCTCTCTCGCTCTCACCCTCGCTCTGCGTTCTGTCCGGGAGGAGTACGAAGAAGCCAATAGGATGCGGGGTCTCTAATGGATGCAAATGATCATGAAAAGACAGTGCAAAATATGAAACAACTCATTTGCAGGGAAGTAAATCACCGAAAACTGTTTATGAACTGGCATCCCTTCTTCGAAATGTAAAGCGAGGACCTCTTTAAGTGGTGGTATATTTTTGTTTGGGGGGTGGGGGGTGGGGGGAGGGCGAGCGAGCCGCGGCTGCCATGCAAGCTTAGACTTTTGGAGGCTTCTCTGTCCTTTTCTATTCCTGGAAACCACAAAAAGTGTGTCGGCTTCGAGATCTTCTTCGCCTTTTCTTTCTTTTCTTTTTTTCCCTCCTCTCTTTCCCTCTCCTTTCCTGGCGAGGGTGACTAGGAGCCGGCGAATCCGCGTTTTTTTCTCTCTCTCCCTCCCTTTCCCCCTCCCCACCCCCTCCCCAACAGCCCCCAACTATAGCCTCCGCCGCCGCCGCCGCCTCAAAATTCAATAAAATGAGCTCTTATTTCGTCAACTCACTGTTCTCCAAATACAAAACCGGGGAGTCCCTGCGCCCCAATTATTATGACTGCGGCTTCGCCCAGGACCTGGGCGGCCGACCCACCGTGGTGTACGGTCCCAGCAGCGGCGGCAGCTTCCAGCACCCGTCGCAAATCCAGGAGTTCTACCACGGGCCGTCGTCGCTGTCCACGGCTCCCTACCAGCAGAACCCGTGCGCCGTGGCGTGCCACGGGGACCCCGGCAATTTCTACGGCTACGACCCGCTGCAACGCCAGAGCCTATTCGGTGCGCAGGATCCAGACCTGGTGCAGTACGCAGACTGCAAGCTTGCCGCCGCCAGCGGCCTGGGCGAGGAGGCCGAGGGCTCCGAGCAGAGCCCGTCGCCCACACAGCTCTTCCCCTGGATGCGCCCGCAAGGTGAGCTCGCCTCGGGGCCGACAAGGGCAGGACCCCTCTGTCTCGCCCTTTCCCCCATTCCCAGCAGCCGCCGGACGCAGGCGAGGCCGACAGACCTACAGCCGCTACCAGACCCTGGAGCTGGAGAAGGAGTTCCTATTTAATCCCTATCTGACTCGTAAGCGGCGAATCGAGGTATCGCACGCCCTGGGACTGACAGAGAGACAGGTCAAAATCTGGTTCCAGAACCGGAGGATGAAGTGGAAAAAAGAGAACAACAAAGACAAGTTCCCCAGCAGCAAATGCGAGCAGGAGGAGCTGGAGAAACAGAAGCTGGAGCGGGCCCCAGAGGCGGCGGACGAGGGCGACGCGCAGAAGGGCGACAAGAAGTAGGCTTCAGCTGGGACTGCCAGGGCCGCGGCCGCCCGCACGTCCGCGGGTCCCGGCCGCGCCGCCGCCGCGCGCCCCTGCCCGAGAGAGCTCTGGCCCCGCTAGCGGGGCCAGGAGCCGGGCCTCCCACCGCAGCGTCCCCCGCCGCGCCAGTCCCCGCTAGTGGTAGTATCTCGTAATAGCTTCTGTGTGTGAGCTACCGTGGATCTCCTTCCCTTCTCTTGGGGGCCGGGGGGAAAGAAAAGGATTTAAGCAAAGGCTCCCTCGCCCTGTGAGGGCGAGCGGCAAAGGCCCGGCTGAGCCCCCCATGCCCCTCCCCTCCCCGTGTAAAAAGCCTCCTTGTGCAATTGTCTTTTTTTTCCTTTGAACGTGCTTCTTTGTAATGACCAAGGTACCGATTTCTGCTAAGTTCTCCCAACAACATGAAACTGCCTATTCACGCCGTAATTCTTTCTGTCTCCCTTCTCTCTCTCTCTCTCGCTCGCTCGCTCTCGCTCTCGCTCTCTCTCGCTGCGTCCTCATTTCCCCTCCCAATCCTCTCTCCCCTCTGCAACCCCCCAGCTCGCTGGCTTTCTCTCTGGCTTCTCTCTTTTCCTCCTCCACCCACCCCCTTTGGTTTGACAATTTTGTCTTAAGTGTTTCTCAAAAGAGGTTACTTTAGTTAGCATGCGCGCTGTGGGCAATTGTTACAAGTGTTCTTAGGTTTACTGTGAAGAGAATGTATTCTGTATCCGTGAATTGCTTTATGGGGGGGAGGGAGGGCTAATTATATATTTTGTTGTTCCTCTATACTTTGTTCTGTTGTCTGCGCCTGAAAAGGGCGGAAGAGTTACAATAAAGTTTACAAGCGAGAACCCGAGACTGGCCCGGCCAGCGCTCCTCATTTGCTCC